GGCAGGAGCCCATGGTGCGATTGTCCTAGGGAGAAGTCAGTGCCTGGAGTGGAGTCTCAGGCCCAGTTGCATAGATTCATACCTTGGCCTTTTGCCCAAATTTATGTTCCTCTTCAGGAACAAAACTGTGTAACCATGCACTGTGGGTGAGTGTATTCCTTGGAAGAGTCTTGTAAGTCCACAAGTCACAGACTGCCCTCAGTGTGGAGCTCAGCTGGCTCCCTGCAGCTGGCTGGGGCCCCTCCCAGTGGGCAGTGGATCTGGGCCTCTCTGGTCCAAGCCCCCTCCCTGCTATGGCAACCATGAGAAAGAGCTGGCACAGATTCAAGATGGTGTCCAGTGAGCCTGGAGCCCTCAGGCCTGGCTGGAGGCTGTTGCTCTTTCCTCCTTTCTTTGCTATGGGCCCTGCTTAGCAACCACTCTCCGCCTGACCCTGCCCCAGCACCTGCCCTGACTCACTGCCCAGCTCATTGTCTATCTGTGGCTTGGGGTCATCGCTCAGACTGAGATCTGAGGGGTAGGGCCTGTCCCTGTCAAGGGAACATGGCAGAGGCTGCTCGTCTGTGTGTCTCCAGTCCTCCCAGCCTCCTCCCCTCTTTTCTTTGCAGAACCCATTCCAGGAGAGATGAATGTGGCTCCTCCTCTTCCACCCTCCACAGAGTGGCAGGCAGGGAGGGGAGATGGAGGCATGGGAGATGTGCAAGGGCTGCTTTGGCATGACCCAGGCTCAGTCAGCCAGAGACCGTAATCCTGGCTGGGTGCGGTGGCTCACACCTGTAATCCCAGGACTTTGGGTGGCCAAGGCAGGCAGATCACCTGAGGTCAGGAGTTCAAGACCAGCCTGGCCAACATGGTGAGACCCCGTCTCTACTAAAAATACAAAAATTTAGCTGGGCGCAGTGACATGTGCCCGTAATCCCAGCTACTCAGAATGCCCGTAATCCCAGCTACTCAGGAGGCTGAGGCAGGCTAATCGCTTGAACCTGGGAGACGGAGGTTGCAGTGAGCCGAGATCGTACCACTGCACTCCAGTGTGGGCGACAGGGTGAGACTTTGACTCAAAAACAAACAACAAACAAACAAACAAACAACAGAGACCCTAATCCCAGCCATTCAGAGAGTCAGGGATGAGGACATGTCTGGGCCAGTTTTCTCTGAGACTTGGTATTTGCTCTCTGGGAGAGAGAGGATCTCTTTGTTTTGGATTATGAACCAACCAAAGTAGACTTGGGGCTTCCATACTTTTGTTCTGATGGGAGAATGAAGGCACTGTGGTGGACAGCAGAATCCAGAGAGAGATGACATACCTGCCCATATTCCCGGACTTTCTGGATCCAGCCATGCCTGACTTGGACAATTCAGTAAGTATTCTTCCTTGCTCATGAAGATTCAAGTTGGGTTTCTGACTCTTGCAGTTGGATAATGAGGCTCAGAGTGGCAGGGAGTGGAGGGTCCTTTTCAAGGGATGCTCTTCTACTCCACCACACAGTTCAGATGGTGCCAGCCTTGGGGTGGGCTGTGGACCAGGCAGCCACTGGCAGTGGAAGAGAGACAGGCAGCCCCAGGCCCCCAGGAGTCATGCTGGTGAGATGGTCAGTGGTGGCATGGCTGAGGTGGGGACGGCAGGGCCTGAGGACCTGCAACCTTGGATTTCTTGGAGACATGTTGGGCTGGCACAACTGGGCTGCCACCCTGGGGGTAAAGATCTGCCCAGCCCCCAAGCCCAGAGATACCCGGCCTGATCTAGGCAACCAGTCCTGGGCTCCAGAGAGTTCCTCTGGCCCCGAGGACGTGCAATGTGGGGTGAAGCAAAGCAGAGACCAGGACAGAAGATTCACTTCCTCAGACGATGAAGCTTACTGTCTCTCCACCGCTCATGCCAAGAGCCTGGACATGCAGGTGGGCATGGATAGGAACAGCTGAGTGGGAGTGTCAGTGGCACTGGAGTATGCAACACCAAGTGTGTACGTGCACAAGCTCTAAGTGAGAAGGGCACTAGTGTGTGTGCACCAAAGCTGTCTGAGCAAATGTCCACGAAACCACAGGAGGTGGAGCTGAGGGATGCTACATGTGAGTGTGTGCCAGGGGTATCTCTAGGAACTTGGGAGGGGCCCCAGTGTGTGTATGTGCATGTGGGCTTGGCCAGTGTGACAATGGATGTTCCTCGTGGTGGCTGTGAACAGCCTTACTCTGTATCAACCCTCCTTCCGCCCTCTTCTGGGCGATGCCTGTTGCTTGTGTGTGGCAGCAGCTGCTGGAGCCCTTTGCAGAGACCTGGGACCTCACCACACCCATACACGGGGACCCAATGATGGCTCTTGTGGACTATCACGATGGCGTCATCGCCAGCACGGTGACTCCCCTGAAGACTTTTTTCTGGCCAGAGGAGCCCATTTGGCCTCCACAAGGGGCAGGAATGAACATTCTCCAAAGGGCAGCCTCCAAAAATGTCTGCTGAGCATCAGGGTACAAACAACCCGTCTCTCCCACCTGAGGGCGGGCGTCACTTTGAGGTGCGTTCTACTCTGTGTCTCAGAGTCACCAGTGGGACTGCGCTCAGTGGCCTGCAGTGGTGACCTGCTTGGTGACCCCCTCACTGGCTTCCTTGCCTTTCTTGTTTCCTGCCTCACTCCATCTGGTACTCCTGGGAACACTTCCCTAACCAAACTCTCACCCACATCCTCATCCCAGGGTCTGGCCCTGGGGCCCCTGTCTCCATCGTCCTGTGATGCAGCTTCACCTTCCATCTCCTTGGGCCTCTGATGAGCCCAGGTACCTGGGGTGTTCTCCTTGGCCCCTGGCACAGACAGGCGGCATCTCCTTAGGAATGTGCAAAGGACCTTGAATGTGGTGCCATATGTGACACACCACAGCATAGGGCATGTCGTGGATGGAGGAGCAGGAAAAGCCAAGAGCGTGACAGTCCCAAAGGCCTGTGGGATCCTAAGTCTTTGTGGTGGGAGCTGGGTGTCGGTGTGGGGTGGTTTCGGTTGGGGGCAGCACATGGCTGGACACCATCACTGTGGAAGTTTCTGCATTCATTCCCAGGAGGTGGAGCCCCAGAGCACTGAGGTGGCACCAGAGCCATGCCTAGTGATGTTCAGAACAGAGGGCATGCAAAATGATTATTTTGCTTACAGAGAGGGGGACATAAGTGTCAGGCTTTGTCCAGAGAGTGATGCTGGCGGGGCGGGGGTGAGCCCCAAAAATGGAATACTTGAATGGGTTCAACCTCATAGAACATCTCAAGGGTGGAAGAAAAGCCCAGGGTTAAAATGACGGGTTTTGTCTGCAATTATGAGTGCTGGTGGGTATTGTGTTTCAAGGTGAGAGGAGGGGCTTCCTCATTCTTCAGGGCCTGACTTGTTCACTTTGAGCAGTGGCAGCAGCGAGCCGGCAGGTGGCAGTGTGGGCTCAGGGTGGGGGTGATAGGCGCAGCAGAGCCAGCCTTGGCCTGTCCAGCAGGGACGTGGGCTGGAGAACCAGAAGGATGAGCCTATCTCGTGGTCTTTCCCCCCGCTGCACCCTCCTTCAGGATTGCACCCCACTTTCAAGGCACTTGGGGTCTAAGACTATATTAATGGACTATTCGAATTTTGGATTGCACCCCACTTTCAAGGCACTTGGGGGCATCTAGGACTATGTTAGTGGGCTCTATTGGAGTTCTGGTGGGAGGGAAATGTGACAGAGGAAGGGGCCCAGGCTCTGTCCGCTAAGAGATCAATAGCCCAAGCCATGGTGTTGTGGAGGGCATGGAAAGGAAGAGGGGAATTCCTGCAGAGGGTGAGACAACAGCTCATTTCAGTTTCATTGCCACTTTCCTCTCTTTCCTGGTGGTACAAGCCATCAGGGTGCTACAAGCCAACTCCTGTTAGAGTAAAACGTGTAGTCTCTGAAGTTCCTAGAGTCAGGTCCTGAAGTTGATGGCCCATCCTCATGACGTTACACCAGCCATGTCTCAGAGAAATGATGCCAAGTTTCAGTGAGGTTAAAAAAAAAAAAGCAACTCCTGTAAGGCACTGACTATCCAAATATCCACATCAACAGGAAAATGACAAGGCTTCAATGGTGCTTAATCTTGAGAGGTAATGAATGGGTAGAGATTGCTAGCCGGAGGTGTATTTTCATTTTGTTGCTATTTAGTGTTTCCTTTTCTTACAAGTTTCAGAAGGTATAAACCCTACTCGGGAGGCTGAGGTGAGAGGATCGCTTGAGACCAGGAGTTTCAACTAGCCTGGGCAACATAGTGAGACCCTGTGTTTACAAAAATTCAAAATCAAAAATTAGCTGGGTATGGTGGTGCATGCCTGTAGTCCCAGCTGCTTAGGAGGCTGAGGTGGGAGGATCACTTGAGCCCAGGAGTTCAAGGCTACAGTGAGCTATGTTCATACCATTGCACTCCAGCGTAGGCGACTGAGTGAGACCCTGTCTGAAGAAAAAAAGAAAAGAAAAAAAGGAACCTTATGCACTCTCTGAAAGTGTTACTTCTTGCTACATTTTATTGATATTATGTATTTATTTTGAACACAGAAAAGATACATTGTTGCTTATTCATTGCCTAGTCCAGGAACAAGAAAAGCTATTCAGCTCCATCTTTCAAACACTGATGAGTAGGTAGGAATTTTTATCCCTTTTTTTCCCCCAGCACTCTCTGGAATTGCAGAAGCAGGATGTGTTTCTTAAAAGAGTCTCATTCCTGGACTGCATTTTAAAGGCTATACAGTACAACAGACAGATATTTTTTGCCTAGAAAACAGTACACCACTAAGGTGGTCAGAACTGCTTGTAAACAAGTCCCTCCCCCAGATGGAGTCTGGGGCTCCAGGAGGCTGCACGCAGGATGCTACAGAACTTCTGGGTGGATTCCTTTCAGCTCCGCACCAGAAGAAATGCTATCTCTACAGAAAATAAAATTCAAGATTGCCATCCTTGCCACTCCTCTGCTTAAGAAAGAGATTACTAAATAGTCTTAGCCCTTCATTGGAGGAACAGAAATGTGGGGAAGCAGGATAGGGTGCTGTTTTTTAACGACGAGGGACAAGAGGTGGGAGGGAGGCAGAGTGATGGCCGCTGGCGATGCTAGCAGGGACACTGCTCAGAGATGCTTGGCTGCCACCCTCTGTGGGCTGGGTCTTCAGGAATCACCTCTGTTACCTGCGTGGTCTTTGATGGAAATCGCTGGGGTTTCTTGGTCAAGATCTGAGCCAGCCTTTCTGCAGCCAGGCTGACCCTACAAATCCCCTTCTGTGGCAGCAAGGCTGAGTAGCCTTCTGGTCCTCTTGTGGTGGCAAGGTGGTATTTATGGGGAGCATATCCCCTTCATTTTGTCTCTGCAAACACCCACGTGGGCAAGGCCAGAACACAGCCACTCACCATCCCCAGCTATGAGCAGCCACCTAGAAGGACAGCACCAGCTCCGGGGTCTGGCTCTGACCCATTCGCGTGCAGGCCACAGTGGTCGGCCAGGCAGGGACTGAGGGAGGGGCCACTTCTCTGCCTCAGAGAGGTGCCCAGGCAGCACTGTGGTGAAGCCACCTGGAGAAGGGCAATGGCCTCATCTTCCTTGAAGACCCTTAGTCCTGGGCAGTGGCTGGACTGATGAGGGAACCGCCGCTGCACACCCACGGAGGGCCCTGCCCATCTACCTGGGGCCTGCAGCGTCAGAGATAGCTCTACTAGCACCACCTGACTGAGGGACTGAGGGTACTGGGGTTGGGAGGGGGCCTAGTGGGCTGTGAGGGCCTCCAGTTTGCGCCTGAGACCCCAGACCCAGGTCCCCCACCTTGTAAGTGGCAGGGTGGTGATGTTGTGGCTCATCTGCCCTGGAATCGAGAGATAGGCACAGCGCACAACGGAACCTCACTGGGGCCTGTCCCGCCTCCCAGGAGGACAAGCTGGCCCTGGGGTAGGGGTCAGGGCAGGCAGCTGACCTTGGATGGTCCAGCAGTTTCCAGAGGCAGAATAGAATTTGGGCGCAGCTTGCTGGGCGAGGGTAGGGGCAAACGGGCCCAGGAGAGGGAAGAGAAAATCCCACTTCCTACTTCGCCTCTCTCTCCGAAGCGCTCTCTACAGAGGCACAACAAACAGGCCGGGAGGAGGGACGGGAGGCCAGGAGAGCTCCACGTTCCGTGAAACCTTTGCAGGTGGGTTTTGTGTTTGTGGTAGGCCTGTATGTAATGAAACCCTGCTACTTCCCTCCATCTCCAGAGGGGGACCTCAGAACCCTGGGACCTGGATTTGGGACCTGACTCAGCCCTCATATGCGGTGTGAGCTCAACGCATGAACACTGAGCTGCCTGGGTCTGCGGTGCCTCGAAACAGCAGTGGCCACTGTCTAGGGAGCATCTCCCCGCAGCGCACTGGGTGTGCAGAGGCTGGGTAGGACCAACCTCAGGCTACCAGACACCCTGGTCTCCAGCCACTCCAAAGTTCCCCTTCTCAGTTTAGGAAAGAGTCCCCTGGGCCCCTCTGAACCCACAGATGCAGAGCAAAAGAGCACCCATTGCCCCGAAAGGACTGGCAGCACCACCCCTGCTCGAGCCCCTGGGGCAGGGGTGAAGGTGGAAGGCCAAGGAGGAGGACACGGGCCATTCATCCAGGGCTGGAGGGGTCTCCTAGCAGGGAATGGTGGAGGCCCTGACCCCTTTCCCTCTTCGAGTACTGATGGGTGATCTGCCTGAGGGGGGCTGGCAGGAGAGGAACAAAAGCCCTCCAGAGAAGAGCTCCCCATGGGGAGGGGGCTGCTTGAGGGCCCTGAGGGCAGTTTGGACACAGCCACTCCTGTGGGCATGATCACAGGCACAGGGCCCTCCTGGCCACAAGCTCCACCTGTCCTTTCTCTTCCCACTGCCACTGTCTCTGGGGTCCTCAGGAGCTGAGGGCATAACTCCCTCCTTCTGGCTCCATGACCCCCCACTTCTCTGAGAGGAACCCGTCTTGATCCCTAAGGCCAGTCTCTGCCTCAGTGGCTACAGGTGAGGCCACAGAGACCCCAGGCTCAGCCAGACCCTTGTTGCCTGGGAGGTCTCGGAAGGTGTGTGCGTGTATGTGTTCGTGTGTGCATGTATGTGTGTGTGTGTGTTTGGAGGGGGAATCACCTCTGTCTTCGTAGTCGTGCCCCCACCTTCCCCACCCCTCTCCACCCCTGCCTCATGCCTACCCAGCCCTGTCCAGGCACTGGACCCAACCAGCCTTGGGGGTGCCTGACCACAATGGAGGCCTGCAGCTGGGGCATCCCCTCGTGCCTGAGGCCAACCCAACCCTCTGCTCTGACTCAGGGAGAAGTTGGCTCCCAGGCACCCCCAGGGCATCTGTGCACCTCCACCTCCATCAGAAGCAGCCCCACCTGTTCCTGTCCTTTAGATGAGCTGCACCGGGCAGAGGCAGCTGGGGATGGGGGAGGTGCCTGTGTCCTCAGGCTATGGCCTCAGGAACCAAGGGCTCAGGTCTAACCCTGAGCCACATCCCCAGATACCCACAGTATCTTCCTTCCCAGGAAAACCCAGGAAGCAGGGTTATTTGTCCTTATTTCATAAACAAAGAAATGGAGCCCCTGAGAGCCACAGTGACATGCCTGAGAGCATCAACCTGGGCGGCGTCCAGGATGGGCTCAAACCCAGGTGGGTATGACTGGAAAGCCAGGGCAGGGGAATATAGAAACACAATACAGTTTTTTTTCCCTAGGGGGAAGTTGATCCCACAGCCACGGAAATAGCCAGATACTCCTCTGGCCTTCCCTCCCACCCTGAGGGAGACACCCGGAGGAGCAGATCCCCAGGGAATTCAGAACAGCTGCCACGGAACCTCCCCTGAAACTGCAGGGGCATTCCCGGCATGCCTACTCAACAGCCTGAGGAGGTGGGCTTGTCTCTTCCTTTCCTAGCACTTCCGAGCTGAAATGCCATTTGTTTCTCCTGTTCAGGGCACCAGCTGAGAGACAGAATTTTTGGAAGAACTTAGGAAAGAAACTAAGAAAAGACAACAGCACACAGCAACAAGGTGAGACTGGAAGTTGAACCAGGGCTGCTGGGACCTTCAGCCTCACTCTGAGTTTCTCTCTTAGCAGTCATCCGGGCCTCTCATGTCACCGAGAACATTATGGTGGGCGCCTGTGAGCTCTTCCTGACCACCCAAGACTTCTAGGATGCTTTCCCGACCACCCTGCTCCACCCAGGGCAGAGTTGCCAACTCCTTGATGCCTCCTGTGTTGCAATCCCAGTCAGATGAGGTCCCAGGGCCCCAGGGTGGGCGGCGGCTCACCGTAGCCGTGCTCGTACTCTCGGTGTCGACGCCGGCGGTGGTGATGATGGTGGTGGTGGTGGCGGTGGTGGCGGTGGCGGTGCCGCTGAAGCCGGGCCTGCCTGTCCCTGCGGATGCTGCCCACAATGATGGTGATGCAGGAGAGGATGATGACCACACCTATGACGGCACTCGCCACCAGCACGGGGGACACGAGCAGATGGCTGTGCTCCGAGCTCTCTGAGAATGTGGGGTAGAAGTAGCTGGTGCGGTTGTATCGTGCTACTGTGGACAGAGAGAGAGGACACTGAGCTGGAGCCCAGGCCTGCCACACCCCTTCCTTCTCTGCCCGTGCTGCCCTGTGAGCTGTTGCTCCCTAAATAAATGGAGGAGGGTCTGGGCTCAGGCCCACGGACTCTATCCTGGCTGCTCCTGGGGGAGAAGGAGAGCAGCACCTCACTCCGCTGCCTGCAGGAGCCTCTGGTAGTGAGGGCTGACTGTCCCTCCTCTCCTCTGAAGCCTCTGCCCACAAGCTGAACTACCTCACAGATAGGAAACAGGAAGCTCAGAGAGGGCAGTGGACTTGCCCAAGGTTACCCAGCAAATTAGTGGTAGAGCTGAGGCTTGAATCCAAGACTCTTAGAGCTAGACAAGTTGAAAGGTCAACATGATTTTACCAATGTCTTAGGAAGCAGTGGGGGATGCACAGGGGGACAGAGTATGAGTAACGATTCTGCCGGCTTCAGGCAGGCCTGGGGCTGTGGGCTGAAATTGACCCAGATGCGTCAGGGGCTTGGATCAGATGAGAGAAGGTTTCCCAGAAGAGGTAAGGCCAAGGTGATCTTGGAGGGTGAGGATGAGTTAGCTCAGGGAAGGCAGGGAGAGGCATTCCAGGAGGGACAAAGGCACAGAAGGGTAGAGGGGACTTCCAGGGAGGATGTGGTGTGGTGGGAGCAAGGGGAGAGTGCAGGAACCTCCTCCAGGACTAACAGCTGGATCCTTGAGAGTCCTACGGAAAGAAGCTCCTGGGGACGGGTGACTTAGTCCTCTCACCGGAAAAGATGCTGGGGCCTTGGGAGCTGGGGTCCTGGGGAGGGGTCTGAGTCAGCTAGGGGCAGCCATGGGCACCCACTGCCTCACGTGGACAGTCAGCTCCGCATTAGTGAGTGTCTTGGAGTGTCACTGAATTCCCTCCAACTCAGCCCTGCAACTTAGGATGCAACTTTCTCCTTTCACAGATGGGTGGACTGAGACTCAGCGCTGGTAAGTGACTGGCCCATGGTTGCTCAGTTACTCCACGGCAGAGCTAAGCTAGAACCCAGATCTGGCTTCAAAGTCCAGTGCTTGCTCTCTTGCCCTCAGTGCCTCTCCTGCTCTCAGTGCAAACCCTTCCTGAGGCTGCCAGCCGGATCTCTGAACAGCAGTAGGGAGCCAGCTTCAGACATTCAATGAACCACAGGGTCACGGGCAAGCACCAGGAAGGTCAGATCTTTCGTAGGCTCTGTTCTGAGAGGGGTCCCCTTGCACGTTCTCCCAGAGCCCATGTTCAAGCCCCAGCTTTGCATTTGTTACATATGATCATGTCTGGTTTCCAGGGCTTGTGTTTGATCACTCTCTGTGTCCTCAAACTCAACAATGGGGCTAGGCACTCCAAAGTTTCCTAATGCATGTATTGAGTGAGTAGCTCCAGTCTTGAGACCAGATGGGGAAATGGCAGGGAGGCCTTGCGATGCCTCAGGAGAGTGAGGCCTCTGTCTTGGGTGGTAATCAAGGAGAGCGTGGGTGGCCACCTGCCTGAGTAGCTGTAGGAGGGCTTTTTTCCCAGGTGAGGGCCTGGCCATCTACCAATCAGAGGCTTGACACTCAGCTGTGATCGTTTCTCCTTCCCATACCTTTCTAGCACTGACCCCAAAAGCCTCAATCACACTCAACCTAGGACAGGAACAGGTGGTAAAGCACAAACTCGGGACCTTAGCTGGGGCTAGAAACATGCCCTTGGGGCAGGTGTGGCCCATGCTGGTGGCTCTTGCAGCCTACTAGCCTTCATCAGGAGGGAGTGAGATGGAGGCTCTAGTGTCTGGGCCAGTGTGTCATCTCACTCTTGAGAGCCAAGCCTTTGCTGAAGTTCACTGTAAGACGCTCCCCTGGAGAGGCACGCACTGGAGTGAGGGAGCGCCCTAAGGCTTTGGTTGGACATGCATGCTTCCTGACCCTCCGATGTGAGAATGTGGGGTGTGGAGACAAGAGTGACTCCATCTTGGATGCTGATATAGTTTGGCTCTGTGTCCCCATCCAAATCTCACCTTTAATTGTAATCCCTATAATCCCCACGTGTTAAGGGCAGGACCAGGTGGAGGTAATTGAATCTTGGGGGCAGTTTCTCCCATGCTGTTCTCGTGATAATGAGTGAGTCTCATGAGATCTGATGGTTTTGTAAGTGTCTGGCATTTCCCCTGCTTGTACTCATTCTCTCTCCTACTGCCCCGTGAAGAGGTGCCTTCCGCCATGATTGTCTGTTTCTTGAGGCCTCTCCAGCCATCTGGAACCGTGAGTCAATTAAACCTCTTTTCTTTATAAATTATCCGGCCTCAGGTATTTCTTCATAGCAATGTGAGAATGAACTAATACAGATGCTAATCTGCCCTGTTGACTTCTGATTAGCCCTGGTCCTGTGAAAACCTCCTGATTCTCACTTTATTTACTGTCTTTAGCGTAAGAACATGTCAGCCTTGATGTTATTGCACAAATTATAGGTTATGATGCATGTAGCATTCTTGCCTGTTCTGGAGGGCTGCCTTTAATTGTCTTGCATAGAGCATGTATACCCTTTCCCTGTGATATATAAGCCCTGGGTCTGGGGAGCAACAGTGTGGAGATCTACCTGTTTTGCTGCTCTCCAAGACTACACTTCCATCCTTAAGTTCCCCAAATAAATCACTCTGTACTGACAAATTGGATTTGTCTGCCTCACTTTGGTGATAAGT